TTACTCAATGCAAAGAAAAACTGTATAAAGTCTCATATAGTTACTATAGACAGCCCCATCTGACATTATAACCCCTTTTTATTGCCCTGGCCAAAACCACCTGGAGCTTTTGAGCACTTGAGAAGAACTTACCCAGCTGGATTTATACAAGTAGAAAAGGCAAAGGTATTGCTTGGGCTACCACCAGCAGAGATCCCTAGGTAGGTGGGGTCAGCTTAACATTTGGAGAATTCCATACGCACTGTGGAAGCTAAAAGAAAAACAGCTAACCCACATACAGAAGCCAGAGAAAGGGCAGGGGATGGGGACTGCCAGGGAGGGAAATCAACTCAGGGAAAAATTCCTGGAGGTTGTAAGCCAGAACATCCTGAAGGATGCCGTATAACTGATGACCTCATCTATCCACGAGGCTGCTCAGAAATGCCCACCCCTGGCCAGGCGCGGTGGCTCATGCCTGTAATCTGAGTACTTTGGGAGGCTGAGACGGGCAGATCATGAGGTCAGGAGTTCAAGACCAGCGTGGCCAACATAGTGAAACCCCGTCTCTACTAAAAATACAAAAATTAGCTGGGCGTGGTGGCAGGTGCCTGCAGTCCCAGCTACTTGGGAGGGTGAGGGAGGAGAATCGCTTGAATCCGGGAGGCAAAGGTTGCAGTGAGCCGAGACCTTGCCATTGTACCTCAGCCTGGGTGACAGAGTGAGACTACGTCTCAAAAAAAAAGAAAAAGAAAAGAAAAAGGAAAAAAAAGAAAAACACCCATCCCTCTTGCGACTGGCAGACATGCACACACCAGAGAAGATTCCAATTTAATGTCCTCCCTTTATTCATAGAACAATTCCTCAAGTCCACTCTGAGTAGAGGCTGCATCACAAGGGGATTGCCCCGTCTCCTTCCAGGGCTCTTAATACAAACTCTTCAACTAGTAACTGAGATGTCACCATAGGGGATTTTTCTAATTGGCCAAAACCTGACTTGGCAGGGTTTGGTTTGGGTGTCTTCAGATTTCCTTGTCTTGAGGTCCTCACAATTACTCTACAGCTCAGAACACCAACTGCTGAGGCTGCCTTGGGAAGAGGATGATCCTAAACAAAGCTCTGCTGCTGGGGGCCCTCGCTCTGACCACCGTGATGAGCCCCTGTGGAGGTGAAGACATTGTGGGTGAGTGCATGAGTGAGGGATGTTCTCTGGAGCCGCCTTCCTGCTTGTCATCTTCACTCATCAGCTGACCACGTTGCCTCTTGTGGTGTAAACTTGTACCAGTTTTACGGTCCCTCTGGCCAGTACACCCATGAATTTGATGGAGATGAGCAGTTCTACGTGGACCTGGAGAGGAAGGAGACTGCCTGGCGGTGGCCTGAGTTCAGCAAATTTGGAGGTTTTGACCCGCAGGGTGCACTGAGAAACATGGCTGTGGCAAAACACAACTTGAACATCATGATTAAACGCTACAACTCTACCGCTGCTACCAATGGTATGCGTCCACCATTCTGCCTCTCTTTACTTCACTTCACACCAGTGCTGTTTCCTCACCACAGAGGTTCCTGAGGTCACAGTGTTTTCCAAGTCTCCCGTGACACTGGGTCAGCCCAACACCCTCATTTGTCTTGTGGACAACATCTTTCCTCCTGTGGTCAACATCACATGGCTGAGCAATGGGCAGTCAGTCACAGAAGGTGTTTCTGAGACCAGCTTCCTCTCCAAGAGTGATCATTCCTTCTTCAAGATCAGTTACCTCACCTTCCTCCCTTCTGCTGATGAGATTTATGACTGCAAGGTGGAGCACTGGGGCCTGGACCAGCCTCTTCTGAAACACTGGGGTAAGGATGAGTTTCATCATTTTTTGATTCTTGCATTCTGACCTCAACAACTTCACTTCCACAGAGCCTGAGATTCCAGCCCCTATGTCAGAGCTCACAGAGACTGTGGTCTGTGCCCTGGGGTTGTCTGTGGGCCTCATGGGCATTGTGGTGGGCACTGTCTTCATCATCCAAGGCCTGCGTTCAGTTGGTGCTTCCAGACACCAAGGGCCATTGTGAATCCCATCCTGGAAGGGAAGGTAAGATTGAGACTGGTTACAGTTGAAGCGGCGACCCATTGATCTCATGTCTGCCCTGTTGCAGGTGCATCGCCATCTACAGGAGCAGAAGAATGGACTTGCTAAATGACCTAGCACTATTCTCTGGCCCGATTTATCATATCCCTTTTCTCCTCCAAATATTTCTCCTCTCACCTTTTCTCTGGGACTTAAGCTGCTATATCCCCTCAGAGCTCACAAATGCCTTTACATTCTTTCCCTGACCTCCTGATTTTTTTTTTCTTTTCTCAAATGTTACCTACAAAGACATGCCTGGGGTAAGCCACCCGGCTACCTAATTCCTCAGTAACCTCCATCTAAAATCTCCAAGGAAGCAATAAATTCCTTTTATGAGATCTATGTCAAATTTTTCCATCTTTCATCCAGGGCTGACTGAAACTATGGCTAATAATTGGGGTACTCTTATGTTTCAATCCAATTTAACCTCATTTCCCAGATCATTTTTCATGTCCAGTAACACAGAAGCCACCAAGTACAGTATAGCCTGATAATATGTTGATTTCTTAGCTGACATTAATATTTCTTGCTTCCTTGTGTTCCCACCCTTGGCACTGCCACCCACCCCTCAATTCAGGCAACAATGAAATTAATGGATACCGTCTGCCCTTGGCCCAGAATTGTTATAGCAAAAATTTTAGAACCAAAAAATAAGTCTGTACTAATTTCAATGTGGCTTTTAAAAGTATGACAGAGAAATAAGTTAGGATAAAGGAAATTTGAATCTCAAAAATATCAAAAGTAAAAATGTATTCTCAAAACTTTAAATTTATGAAGAATGATGACAGTAGAA